ATAGAGATTTCTTCAATACAGCGCTGGATGAACACCTCAGGGGCTCACACAACCTGTTCTGGGACTTGGTGACAATTGTTTGTGTCCACATTCAATTGAGTTCAGATTTAATATGTGACTTTTCCTCCACAAATTCCCCTGTCTTGATGAATCGGCTCTGTCTAGGCAAAGGGTAAAATAAACCCCTTGGGCTGTTACACAACCTCCGCCTCCTGGCTTCAAGTGATTCTCCTGCCTCAGCCTCCGGTGTAGCTGGGACTACAGATGTGCACCCCCACACCCAGGTAACTTTTTATATTATTAGTTATTATTATTATTTATTAGTTATTATTAGAGATGGGGTTTCACCATGTTGGCTAGGCTTGTCTTGAACTCCTGACCTCAAGTGATCTGCTCACCTTGGCCTCCCAAAGTGTTGGAATTACCAGCGTGAACTATCCGTGCCTGCCTCTAAATGATTTCTATCTCCTATAGCTGTTGGAAATTAAAGATTGTTTCAAATTGAAAAAATAAAAAGAATGTGGACAAAAATAAAATATAAATAGTTTTTTAAAATTACGAGATATTACAAAATATATATGTAAATCTGGAGTGCTCAAAAATGACAAATTTGATTTATTTATAAGGTTTTATTAAAATTAGCTTTAATAGATTTTACCATTACCAAAGTAAAAGTTGATTTTCTGTTGAACAAAAATTTTATGTATTATTAATGACAGCAAAATACTTCTGTTCACCTTTTTAATACATTCAACAAGAAAGAGAGTAAACAAGAGATAAAATATTCCCATGCTCTGGGGTGGGCCTGGCTCAGCTCAGGGAGGAAGCACTGTTTGAAAAGCCAGCTGCTTAGGCTGGCACTCTTTGTTCACTTAACCCAGCATCTGATCATATCTTCTGTCACTCAGGGCCTGAGGGGGCGGGGATTTAAGCATTATCCAATCAGGGACGCTGGGCTGGAAGCCGTCCAATCAGGCACGCAGCCAGAGTGAAGCGGAAGGCTTCCGGGTTTTGCGGGGCCTTTGTCTCTGCAGCCGGAGCTCCAGGTCTTGTCTTCACTGCTGTGTGTCCTCTGCTCCTAGAGGCCCAGCCTCTGTGGCCCTGTGTCCTGCAGGTATTGGGAGATCCACAGCTAAGACGCCCGGGAGCCCCTGGAAGCCTAGAAATGGTGAGAGTGCCGGTCCGACATCCCGAGAGAGGTGGTAAAAACGTATGTTGTGTGTGTGTTTCAGGGGCCATTGCAATTTAGAGACGTGGCCATAGAATTCTCTCTGGAGGAGTGGCATTGCCTGGACACTGCACAGCGGAATTTATATAGGAATGTGATGTTAGAGAACTACAGAAACCTGGTCTTCCTTGGTGAGAAAAACTTTAATACATAATTCATAATAAAGATTCATGTTATTTATTTTTAATAAAACAGGTATTGTTGTCTCTAAGCCAGACCTCATCACCTGTCTGGAGCAAGGAAAAAAACCTTTGACCATGAAGAAACATGAGATGGTAGCCAACCCCTCAGGTAGGTGCAAGTGAAAATGAATATAGCAGACGTTGAAGTAATGTGCTTTTATTGTTTCTTTCAGTTACGTGTTCTCATTTTGCCCGAGATCTTTGGCCAGAGCAGAGCATAAAAGATTCTTTCCAAAAAGTGACACTGAGAAGATATGAAAACTATGGACATGACAATTTACAGTTTAAAAAGGGCTGTGAAAGTGTAGATGAGTGTAAGGTGCACAAAAGAGGTTATAATGGACTTAACCAATATTTGACAACTACTCAAAGCAAAATATTTCAGTGTGATAAATATGTGAAAGTCATTCATAAATTTTCAAATTCAAACAGACATAAGATAAGACATACTGGAAAAAAACCTTTCAAATGTATAGAATGTGGCAAAGCTTTTAACCAGTCTTCAACCCTTACTACACATAAGAAAATTCATACTGGGGAGAAACCCTTCAAATGTGAAGAATGTGGCAAAGCCTTCAACTGGTCCTCACACCTTACTACACATAAGAGAATTCATACTGGAGAGAAACGGTACAAATGTGAAGACTGTGGCAAAGCCTTTAGCCGGTTTTCATACCTTACTGCACATAAGATAATTCATAGTGGAGAGAAACCCTACAAATGTGAAGAATGTGGCAAGGCCTTTAAGCGCTCCTCTAACCTTACTACACATAAGATAATTCATACTGGAGAGAAACCCTACAAATGTGAAGAATGTGGCAAGGCCTTTAAGCGCTCCTCTATCCTTACTGCGCATAAGATAATTCATAGCGGAGAGAAACCCTACAAATGTGAAGAATGTGGCAAAGCCTTTAAGCACCCCTCTGTCCTTACTACACATAAAAGAATTCATACTGGAGAGAAACCCTACAAATGTGAAGAATGTGGCAGAGCCTTTAAGTACTTCTCATCCCTTACTACACACAAGATAATTCATAGTGGAGAGAAACCCTACAAATGTGAAGAATGTGGCAAAGCCTTCAACTGGTCCTCACACCTTACTACACATAAGAGAATTCATACTGGAGAGAAACCCTACAAATGTGAAGAATGTGGCGAAGCCTTTAAGTACTCCTCTTCCCTTACTACACATAAGATAATCCATACTGGACAGCAACCCTTCAAGTGTGAAGAATGTGGCAAGGCCTTTAAGTGCTTCTCTATCCTTACTACACATAAGAGAATTCATACTGGAGAGAAACCCTACAAATGTGAAGAATGTGGCAAAGCCTTCAACTCGTCCTCACACCTTACTGCACATAAGAGAATTCATACTGGAGAGAAACCCTACAAATGTGAACGATGTGGCAAGGCTTTTAAGCGCTCCTTTATCCTTACTAGACATAAGAGAATTCATACTGGAGAGAAACCCTACAAATGTGAAGAATGTGGCAAAGGCTTTAAGTGCCCCTCTACCCTTACTACACATAAGGTAATTCATACTGGAGAGAAACTATAAATGTGAGGAATGTGGCAAAGCTTTAAGCTATCCCACTATGCTTTTTTCACATAAGAAAATTCATATTGGAGGGAAACTGTACAAGTGTGATAAATGTGGCAAAGCCTTTATTTCATCCTCAAACCTTAGTAGACATTAGATAATTCATGCGGGAAAGAAACCCAACAAATAAGAAAATGCAGCAAAGCCTTTAAGGACACCTCTGCCCTTACTAGACATAAGATAATTCGTACTGGAGAGAAACCCTGTGAGTTTGATGAATGTCGGAAAGCCTTTAACCAGCTATCAACTTTTACTAAATATGAGAATTTATATGGAACATAAACCCTACAAATATAAAGAATGTGACAACGCTTTTAGGAAGTTCTGAACCCTTCTTACACATAATTCATGCTGGACAAAAATCCTACAAGTTTGAGGAATGTGGCAAATCCTATAACAAGTTTTCAATATTTTTTTTTTTGAGATGAAGTTTCATGCTTGTCATCCAAGCTGGAGTACAGTGCCATGATCTCGGCTCACTGCAACCTCTGCCTCCTGGGTTTAAGCCATTCTCCTACCTCAGCTTCCTGAGTAGCTGGGATTACAGGTGTCCTCCAACATGCCCAGCTAATTTTTTTATTTTTAGTAGAGATGCGACTTCGCCATGTTTGCCAGGCTGGTCTCGAACTCCTGACCTCAGGTGATCCACCCACCTTGGCCTCCTAAAGTGCTGGGATTACAGGCGTGAGCCACGACGCCCAGCCACAAGTTCTCAATTCTTAAGAGGCATGGCAATAATTCATGTTGAAGAGGAAATCCGCAAAGCTAAAAAATGTGACATTGCTTTTACGAACACCTCCAACTTCTCTACACATAACAATAATTATACTAGTGTGAAACCCTAGAAATATATAAAATGTGACAAAGCCTTTATATGGTTGCCACTCTTGATTGTAGGTTGGATAATTCATACTGGCAAAACTCCTACAAGTGTGAAGAATGTGGCAAAACTTTTAATCAGTTCTTACACCTTATCTCACAGAAAAGCTAGTATCCTTGAGAAAAATTGTACAAATAGAAGGAATATGGAAAACCTATTAATTCCTACTCACATCTAACTCAACATAAAAATCTTCCTTTTAATAAAAGCATTAAAATGGCAATTACTGTCAAAACTTTCAGCAAGTATAAGCCTTTAAAGTGAAGAAGAGTATTTATTGTGAAGACAAGCATTACAAATATAAAGGGAGTTACATAGTACATTTACTAGTATCACAGATCTTATTGCACACATTTTGTACTGGAGGAAAATCCTAAAGCAGTTGCTCAAGTTTGTTCAACATCAGGGAATTTATATTGGAGATGAGTCCTACAAATGTATTAAGTTTAGAAACACTTTTTTTTCCCCAGAAACTACAGCTTAGAAAACAACAGAGAGTTTATGCTAAAATATAATTTTGCAGATGCAGTAAATATTAAAAAATATTTAATTCAAAATAGATTGTATATAAATATCAAGAGAGTTTACAGTAGAATAACTAAGGCCCCGACACTTCAGACATTACACTAAATCAGAGCATTGAATATAAAAACTAATCCACAACTGCAGTTTTTAGGTAAATGATTTCTATTTAACTTTAAAAGGAGTAGATTTTTGGAAGCATTGTAATTACGTTGAAAGTATACTTGTTTCCTTGAATAAAATTTTTTGAAAGCTGAATAATGATGTAATACAGCTTTCAAATTATGCTGTTATTTTATTTCTATTCACATGTGAGAAAGCATGTGATCAGTGGCTTCTGCATCAGAGATATTCGATTTTTTTACATTATTTGGACATTATGACTTTTTCTATAAAATAGTAAGAACATTAAAATGTAAGACGCATAATGAAAATACAAGTGGAGAAGCTGTTTGTAGTAAAATTCTATTAAGTAATGTATAACGTAAATGTTCAGAGCAATACTTTATTATAGTGACACAAAGAAATAATTAAAAGTATATTAAAATAAATGAGTATATTACTTTACTACTTGTACTTTTATGTAATAAAATGCAGTGCATTTTAAAACTGTTAGGGCCGGGCTTGATGGCTCATGCCTGTAATTTCAGCACTTTGGGAGGCCAAGGTGGGCAGATCACCTGAGGTCAGGAGTTCGAGACCAGCCTGACCAACATGGAGAAACCCAGTCTCTACTAAAAATACAAAAAAAATTAGCCAGGCATGGTGGTGCATGCCTGTAATCTCAGCTACTCAGGAGGCTGAGGCAGGAGAAACACTTGAACCTGGGAGGCAGAGGTTGCAGTGGGGCAAGATTGTGCGATTGCACTCCAGTCTGGGCAACAAGAGCAAAACTCTGTCTCAAAAAAAAAAAAGTTTGTTAGATTATTTGTGAACTTAATTTTATTTTATTTTTACCATGGTAAGACTACCGTGCGTTTAATGAACCATTATTGTGCCACTAACTGTATCCCACTTTACTCAAGGGTGTAGGTACAATATTGTAGGAATATACTATTTCATACATTGTAAAATAACATCTTTAGTAATCACTGTCAGTGGCTTTAAACTGCAAATGAGTTAAATATTGTTCCCATAGATTAAATTTTGACTCTTTATTATTTAAATTTTTTATTTGTATTCGTGGGTATATAATATGTGTATATATTTATGCCTTATATGGCATCTTTTGACTCAGGCCTACAATATGTAGTAATTACATTATGGTAAATAAGGTATCCATCACCTCTAGCATTTATCTTTTGTATTACCAATAGTGTAATTATATGCTTTTATTCATTTTAAAATGTACAATTAAATTGTTATTGACTACAGAATTATTTCTATGATCATAATAATTATACAAAAATGTAAATAAAATACGGCCAGGCACAGTGGCTCACATCTGTAATTCCAGCACTTTGGGAGGCCGAGACAGGTGGAATGCTTGAGGTTAGGAGTTCAAGGCCAGCCTGGCCAACGTGGTGAAACCTTGTCTCTACTAAAAACACAAAAATTAGGCATGGTGGCACATGCCAGGAGGCTGAGGCAGGAGAATCGTTTGAGCCCAGGAGGCAGAGGTTGCAGTGAGCTGAGATCATGCCACTGCACTCCAGCCTGGCTGACAGAGTGAGTCTCCATCTCAAAAAATAAAATAAAAATAAAATCCATACATTTCTGAGTCCTGAAAAATTATAAATACTTGTAATATAGTTTTCCTTGAACATGTGGTCTCTGCCTGCAAACACATAGACTTTTAGTTTTAATTTACATAGAGTTAAATATACACATATTACTCTGAAGATAAACCTGAGGTGTAAGAAAATTATGAATTGAGTGTTTTTGTGTGAGTATAGGTTTGTACATATTTTCAGAATAAAAGCAATTACTGCAACAAAACAAATTATGTTATTTAGGTGATTAACAAAACTAAACACTTTTAAAATGGTGAAAGCAAATCTATACTTTCTGCTTTGTATTGAATTTATTAATATAAAATGTTCTGGCCTGTGATTCGGATTCTCCCCAGAGTCTGCCTATTAAAGCACAGGCAACTTTGTCTCCAGAAACAACTCTCTTGAGTACAATAATAAAAGCCCTCTTAAAACAGGAAAAAAAAATCATTTTTAACACTTATTTGAATGAACATTCAACCAAAATTGAATAATTGGATATATTTTTATTGTTCTATGTGTGTGTGAATGTATAAATGGTGCATAAAAAATAATTTAAGCCAGAAAAATAGTTATTTGTAATGAATAAAACTAAAAAGTAGTTAATTATTATATCCAGTTGATATCTTTGTTTATGTAGATAACAAAAGCAGCAGAAAGACTCTTTTTTTTTTTCCATGATGGAGTGTTGCTCTGTCTTCCAGGCTGGAGAGCAGTGGCGTGATCTCAGCTCATGGCAACCTCCACCTCCTGGGTTCAAGCAATTCTCCTGCCTCAGCCTCCTAAGTAGCTGGGATTACAGGCATGCACCACCACGTCTGACTAATTTTTGTATTTTTAGTAGAGACAGGGTTTCATCATGTTGGCCAGGCTGGTCCCAAACTCCTGGCCTCATGATCTGCCTGCTTCAGCCTCCCACGGTGCTGGTATTAGAATCATGAGCCACCGTGCCCAGCAAAAGATGATTTTAAACATTTATTTAGGTGGGTAGGCAACATTCTAAGATAATACCCTGGATTACCAGTCTGTTGCACACGTGCTGTGTCATACTTTCCTCTTGAGTGTAAAAAAAATGTGTGACTGTGGTGGGAAATCACTTATGAAATTAGGTTACTCATCCGTAGACTTTGTGTTTATCAAAATGGAGATTATCCTGATTGTGCTAAACTTAATCAGAGGTGCTTTTAAGAGAAAGAGACACATCACAGAAAAACACCCCTGCTGGCCTGAAAGTAAGTGACTTCTAGGTAGAACATGTTGTAAGCTGCTTATGGTGGCCACATGGCGGGAAAAATGTTTGTATCTTGCCATCATTTCTGCCTCCTCCATGTTGCTTCCAGTAAGGAACATAAGAGGATTCTATGGCAGAGGGAAAAAAAAGGGAATCTCATTCATTCAAGAAATAATCACCTCTCATCTGGGATAGCTTAAGAGAAACAGGAGACCACAACAGGTCCACATTAATGGGAGGAAAAAGGTAACCTGGGTAAAAGTGCTCACTGGCATTATGGAACAGTATTTAGTAAGCTGTAGTGAATGATCAGCCTCTGGGATACCAATAGTCTACCAACAAGGCTGAACTCATTCTAATTCAATCAGCATGTCTGCACCATTCTGGTGACACAGGTTTACACTATTTATTACAGAAATGCCATGAAGACCAGTGGGTAATGTCCTAAAATTGAACTTACTTCAAAAAGTATACCTAATTGTCTGTTTTCATATTTGAAAAACCTTAAAAACAATGAATTTATAAATAATTAACTTCTAATTATAGAGGATTCTACTATACTGTAATACAAGATTAAACTGTAAACACATTAATATGAATATTTTTTGAATCCATGATTAGTTATGTAGATAGTTTCTTTTAGATTCACATGACCAAGGTAACATTAGAGAAAACATTTGAAATGGAATAAAATTTACCAAGACCACATTTTTTCAATGGCTTCGCATAATTGCCGTACTTACAGAAATGGCCAGATGACTAACAAGAAACAAAGGCAAGATTTAAGCTTTGCTCAATGATTGTTTTTGACCTTTTGAAATCTGAAATCCTGGCTAAAGTATTCAAAGGGAGTATTTTATAGGGGCTTCCCAGGGTTTCCAAGTAATTGAAGAAAGAATTTCTTTTTTTTTTTTTTAGAAGGATTCTCACTCTGTCACTCACGCTGCACTGCAATGGTACGTGCTCAGCTCACTGCAACCTCCACCTCCCTGGTTCAAGTGATTCTTCCGCCTCAGCCTCCTGAGTAGCTGGGATAACAGGCACCCGCCATTATGCCCGGATAATTTTTGTAGTAGAGATGGGATTTCATCATGTTAGCCAGGCTTGTCTTGAACTCCTGACCTCAGGTGATCCATCCACCTCAGCCTCCCAGAGTGCTGGGATTACAGGCATGAGCCACTTTTCCCAGCCAGAATAATTTTGGTAGGCAGGAAAATGCACATTATGTACACACATTGCTCTTCTCTGATTTGCTTTAACACTGAAAAACTGAAGATTGTAAATGTAGTCTCAATTTAGAGTGAATTAACAAAAGATTTGTTTTTCAAAAAAGCAAATGTATAAAATTAATGGGTAACAGATGCCATTAGTTGCTAAAAAATAGTATGACTAAAGTTGGTAATTATCTAGCTATGCAAATAACAGCCCAATTAAATTAAGACTCTATTGGGTGCATGTGGAAAGCATTGATGTGCAGTGTGGTGCCTCCACTCAGCATTTCCTTACTGTCTCTTTACAGAGATACCAATTCCCCCTGAATTACTCAGGGTCCATAATGGTTTTAGAAATGTTTGTTCTCTGGAGCTGTAAAGAAATAGCACTTGAAAATAAATTTAATTTTTCTTAGCAAGGCCATTTTTACTTTTTGCAGAAAGCAGTTTTGCCACGAGTACACTGAACAGAGGAGACAGAGTCATTTATAACTTGACGTGTCCACCCTACTGCTGTGTCTGGTTTTCATTGGCTGGAATGGGACCTCACATTCTGTATGTCCCAATTGTTTAGCAACTTAGAACTTTTTAAAAGAGACAAAGGCAGAGGAGAACAAAGGAAGGAGGAAGTAACTTGTGGAATGCTGAGAAAGGTAAAAATACCTTCAAATAAGGAGGAGGAACAGGCTATGACCTAATGCTTGCTTGGATTAGTATAAGCATGCCAGGGCAAATATTTAGGCTAAATTGTGGGAGCTAAGAACATAAAGTACATTGATTTTTTAATTGTGCTTAGCAGATATTTAAGAATGTTAGCACAGGTCTTTGAATAAACTTTGCTTCTAAGAGAAGTTACTATTCATAATTAGGTAGAAAAGTCTTTGAAGAGGAACCTCTACTTCACTTTTTACACTGTGAACTGAGAATGCTGTGTTCAGAGTGATTACTGAAAACATGGTTAATACACTTCTTCCATATGATAATAAAATGTTATAAATCTTACTCTGCCTCAGAAAAGCTTTTACTAAAAGATT